CTGCCCAGCTGCCTCCCCCTTTGGGTTTTGCCAGACTCCACAGTGCATACGTGGGCTCCAACAGGTCCTCTTCCCTCCCAGTCACTGACTAACCCCGGAACCACACAGCTTCCCGTTCTCAGCTCCACAAACTTGGTGCCAAATTCTTCTCCCCTGGGAAGCATCCCTGGACACTTCCCAAAGGACCCCAGTCACTCCAGCCTGTTGGCTGCCGCTCACTTTGATGTCTGCAGGCCAGATGAGGGCTCCAGATGGCACATTGTCAGAGGGACACACTGTGGCCCCTGTGCCCAGCCCTGGGCTCTCTGTACATGAAGCAACTCCAGTCCCAAATATGTAGCTGTTTGGGAGGTCAGAAATAGGGGGTCCAGGAGCAAACTCCCCCCACCCCCTTTCCAAAGCCCATTCCCTCTTTAGCCAGAGCCGGGGTGTGCAGACGGCAGTCACTAGGGGGCGCTCGGCCACCACAGGGAAGCTGGGTGAATGGAGCGAGCAGCGTCTTCGAGAGTGAGGACGTGTGTGTCTGTGTGGGTGAGTGAGTGTGTGCGTGTGGGGTTGAGGGCGTTGGAGCGGGGAGAAGGCCAGGGGTCACTCCAGGATTCCAATAGATCTGTGTGTCCCTCTCCCCACCCGTCCCTGTCCGGCTCTCCGCCTTCCCCTGCCCCCTTCAATATTCCTAGCAAAGAGGGAACGGCTCTCAGGCCCTGTCCGCACGTAACCTCACTTTCCTGCTCCCTCCTCGCCAATGCCCCGCGGGCGCGTGTCTCTGGACAGAGTTTCCGGGGGCGGATGGGTAATTTTCAGGCTGTGAACCTTGGTGGGGGTCGAGCTTCCCCTTCATTGCGGCGGGCTGCGGGCCAGGCTTCACTGAGCGTCCGCAGAGCCCGGGCCCGAGCCGCGTGTGGAAGGGCTGAGGCTCGCCTGTCCCCGCCCCCCGGGGCGGGCCGGGGGCGGGGTCCCGGCGGGGCGGAGCCATGCGCCCCCCCCTTTTTTTTTTAAAAGTCGGCTGGTAGCGGGGAGGATCGCGGAGGCTTGGGGCAGCCGGGTAGCTCGGAGGTCGTGGCGCTGGGGGCTAGCACCAGCGCTCTGTCGGGAGGCGCAGCGGTTAGGTGGACCGGTCAGCGGACTCACCGGCCAGGGCGCTCGGTGCTGGAATTTGATATTCATTGATCCGGGTTTTATCCCTCTTCTTTTTTCTTAAACATTTTTTTTTAAAACTGTATTGTTTCTCGTTTTAATTTATTTTTGCTTGCCATTCCCCACTTGAATCGGGCCGACGGCTTGGGGAGATTGCTCTACTTCCCCAAATCACTGTGGATTTTGGAAACCAGCAGAAAGAGGAAAGAGGTAGCAAGAGCTCCAGAGAGAAGTCGAGGAAGAGAGAGACGGGGTCAGAGAGAGCGCGCGGGCGTGCGAGCAGCGAAAGCGACAGGGGCAAAGTGAGTGACCTGCTTTTGGGGGTGACCGCCGGAGCGCGGCGTGAGCCCTCCCCCTTGGGATCCCGCAGCTGACCAGTCGCGCTGACGGACAGACAGACAGACACCGCCCCCAGCCCCAGCTACCACCTCCTCCCCGGCCGGCGGCGGACAGTGGACGCGGCGGCGAGCCGCGGGCAGGGGCCGGAGCCCGCGCCCGGAGGCGGGGTGGAGGGGGTCGGGGCTCGCGGCGTCGCACTGAAACTTTTCGTCCAACTTCTGGGCTGTTCTCGCTTCGGAGGAGCCGTGGTCCGCGCGGGGGAAGCCGAGCCGAGCGGAGCCGCGAGAAGTGCTAGCTCGGGCCGGGAGGAGCCGCAGCCGGAGGAGGGGGAGGAGGAAGAAGAGAAGGAAGAGGAGAGGGGGCCGCAGTGGCGACTCGGCGCTCGGAAGCCGGGCTCATGGACGGGTGAGGCGGCGGTGTGCGCAGACAGTGCTCCAGCCGCGCGCGCTCCCCAGGCCCTGGCCCGGGCCTCGGGCCGGGGAGGAAGAGTAGCTCGCCGAGGCGCCGAGGAGAGCGGGCCGCCCCACAGCCCGAGCCGGAGAGGGAGCGCGAGCCGCGCCGGCCCCGGTCGGGCCTCCGAAACCATGAACTTTCTGCTGTCTTGGGTGCATTGGAGCCTTGCCTTGCTGCTCTACCTCCACCATGCCAAGGTAAGCGGTCGTGCCCTGCTGGCGCCGCGGGCATGCCCATGCCTTGCTCTCTTTCTGTCCTCAGTGGTCCCAGGCTGCACCCATGGCAGAAGGAGGAGGGCAGAATCATCACGAAGGTGAGTCCCCCTGGCTGTTGGATGGGGTTCCCACCGGGCTCATGTGTCATCGCCTCTCATGCAGTGGTGAAGTTCATGGATGTCTATCAGCGCAGCTACTGCCATCCAATCGAGACCCTGGTGGACATCTTCCAGGAGTACCCTGATGAGATCGAGTACATCTTCAAGCCATCCTGTGTGCCCCTGATGCGATGCGGGGGCTGCTGCAATGACGAGGGCCTGGAGTGTGTGCCCACTGAGGAGTCCAACATCACCATGCAGGTGGGCATCTTTGGGAAGTGGGGCAAGGGGGGTAACCTCTGTGATCTGCTTCCTTCCTTTCCAGATTATGCGGATCAAACCTCACCAAGGCCAGCACATAGGAGAGATGAGCTTCCTACAGCACAACAAATGTGAATGCAGGTGAGGATGTAGTCACGGATTCATTATCAGCATTTGCTCTTTTCTCTCTCCCTACCCATTGCAGACCAAAGAAAGATAGAGCAAGACAAGAAAAGTAAGTGGCCCTGACTTTAGCACTTCTCCCTCTCTCTCTCTGTCTCTGTTTTTTTATTTTCCAGAAAATCAGTTCGAGGAAAGGGAAAGGGGCAAAAACGAAAGCGCAAGAAATCCCGGTATAAGTCCTGGAGCGTGTACGTTGGTGCCCGCTGCTGTCTAATGCCCTGGAGCCTCCCTGGCCCCCAGTACAACCTCCGCCTGCCATTCCCTGTAACCCGCTTAGATGTCTTTCCTTTTGCCTTTTTGCAGTCCCTGTGGGCCTTGCTCAGAGCGGAGAAAGCATTTGTTTGTACAAGATCCGCAGACGTGTAAATGTTCCTGCAAAAACACAGACTCGCGTTGCAAGGCGAGGCAGCTTGAGTTAAACGAACGTACTTGCAGGTTGGTTCCCAGAGGGCAAGCAAGTCAGAGAGTAACCCCAGCCTTTGTTTTCCATTTCCCTCAGATGTGACAAGCCGAGGCGGTGAGCCGGGCAGGAGGAAGGAGCCTCCCTCAGGGTTTCGGGAACCAGATCTCTCACCAGGAAAGACTGATACAGAACGATCGATACAGAAACCACGCTGCCGCCACCACACCATCACCATCGACAGAACAGTCCTTAATCCAGAAACCTGAAATGAAGGAAGAGGAGACTCTGCGCAGAGCACTTTGGGTCCGGAGGGCGAGACTCCGGCGGAAGCATTCCCGGGCGGGTGACCCAGCACGGTCCCTCTTGGAATTGGATTCGCCATTTTATTTTTCTTGCTGCTAAATCACCGAGCCCGGAAGATTAGAGAGTTTTATTTCTGGGATTCCTGTAGACACACCCACCCACATACATACATTTATATATATATATATTATATATATATAAAAATAAATATCTCTATTTTATATATATAAAATATATATATTCTTTTTTTAAATTAACAGTGCTAATGTTATTGGTGTCTTCACTGGATGTATTTGACTGCTGTGGACTTGAGTTGGGAGGGGAATGTTCCCACTCAGATCCTGACAGGGAAGAGGAGGAGATGAGAGACTCTGGCATGATCTTTTTTTTGTCCCACTTGGTGGGGCCAGGGTCCTCTCCCCTGCCCAGGAATGTGCAAGGCCAGGGCATGGGGGCAAATATGACCCAGTTTTGGGAACACCGACAAACCCAGCCCTGGCGCTGAGCCTCTCTACCCCAGGTCAGACGGACAGAAAGACAGATCACAGGTACAGGGATGAGGACACCGGCTCTGACCAGGAGTTTGGGGAGCTTCAGGACATTGCTGTGCTTTGGGGATTCCCTCCACATGCTGCACGCGCATCTCGCCCCCAGGGGCACTGCCTGGAAGATTCAGGAGCCTGGGCGGCCTTCGCTTACTCTCACCTGCTTCTGAGTTGCCCAGGAGACCACTGGCAGATGTCCCGGCGAAGAGAAGAGACACATTGTTGGAAGAAGCAGCCCATGACAGCTCCCCTTCCTGGGACTCGCCCTCATCCTCTTCCTGCTCCCCTTCCTGGGGTGCAGCCTAAAAGGACCTATGTCCTCACACCATTGAAACCACTAGTTCTGTCCCCCCAGGAGACCTGGTTGTGTGTGTGTGAGTGGTTGACCTTCCTCCATCCCCTGGTCCTTCCCTTCCCTTCCCGAGGCACAGAGAGACAGGGCAGGATCCACGTGCCCATTGTGGAGGCAGAGAAAAGAGAAAGTGTTTTATATACGGTACTTATTTAATATCCCTTTTTAATTAGAAATTAAAACAGTTAATTTAATTAAAGAGTAGGGTTTTTTTTCAGTATTCTTGGTTAATATTTAATTTCAACTATTTATGAGATGTATCTTTTGCTCTCTCTTGCTCTCTTATTTGTACCGGTTTTTGTATATAAAATTCATGTTTCCAATCTCTCTCTCCCTGATCGGTGACAGTCACTAGCTTATCTTGAACAGATATTTAATTTTGCTAACACTCAGCTCTGCCCTCCCCGATCCCCTGGCTCCCCAGCACACATTCCTTTGAAATAAGGTTTCAATATACATCTACATACTATATATATATTTGGCAACTTGTATTTGTGTGTATATATATATATATATGTTTATGTATATATGTGATTCTGATAAAATAGACATTGCTATTCTGTTTTTTATATGTAAAAACAAAACAAGAAAAAATAGAGAATTCTACATACTAAATCTCTCTCCTTTTTTAATTTTAATATTTGTTATCATTTATTTATTGGTGCTACTGTTTATCCGTAATAATTGTGGGGAAAAGATATTAACATCACGTCTTTGTCTCTAGTGCAGTTTTTCGAGATATTCCGTAGTACATATTTATTTTTAAACAACGACAAAGAAATACAGATATATCTTAAAAAAAAAAAAGCATTTTGTATTAAAGAATTTAATTCTGATCTCAAAGCTCCTCTTGGTTTCTCCTTCTCCATTGAATC